AGTTAAAATATCAATAAAAGGTACGTATTAAATACTATGGGAATTCAGAGGGACCATTACAGGTTGGAGCAATCAGGCAAGGCTTCCTAAAAGGGTTCATATTTAGGTGTTCATAATGAACTATAGTTCATTTATACAACAAGAGTTTACAGACCACTTAACTGCCAGGATATGAGGATACAGCAACGAACAATTCAGTCCTCGCTGTCCTGTAGCCAATATTTTAGTTGGGAGAGGTGGACAGCAAACAATAAATCAGGCAGTAATAAGTGCTATATTTAAGTAAAACAGGGTAAGGGGATAGAGATGTGGGTATGGGCAACAAGAAAAGACCAAAGTAAAGTAAGGGATGTGTCAGAGAGACAGATTTTGATGGCTGGGAGAGTTTCTAACTGGACCTAAGTAGGGACCTCCGAAAAACAAGGATACGTCCTAGTCCTTTCCCGCATATTCAAAGCATTGAGACATTCTTGGGGGTATCAGAAAAAATAATGGTAATTTCCTACATCAGCTTATTCAACATCCAGAGGGAAGAGAAACGGGGTCCCAGCATCTGAAGAACCCACACCTCCTCTCCTACCTTGATGGATAATTCATGAACCTGTCGCGTTTCCACCCCCCCACCTTCCCCAGATGTCCCTTCCGGAAGCTCAGGGCCGGAGTCCTCCGGTTTCAGCTTTTGCCCCTAGCGGAACCCGCCTTCACTTCCGCTATAGCGTCACATCCCCTCTTCCCAGTCGCTGGGCAGAAGCTATTTCCGCCCCGAGTTATCGTAACTTCTGCCCTGAATATCTCGCAGCGCTAGCGGCGCCGGAAGTGTTCCAGCCACTCCCGGAAGTGACTCGGCTTCTGCACGCCCCTCTTTCTCCATTAGCGCCCCCCCTACATTGCTATTTCCCTCCCTCCCCCCTTTTCGTTTCCGGCGCTCCCGCCTTCTCTCCGCAGAGCTCTTCTCTGAGCCTGTTGGGGGGAGGGAGGGGGGCGTGGAGGAACTGGGGTTCGCGGGAGCACGAGCTGCAGCACCACTTCCGGGTGAGTGCAAGGGGAGGGCAGCAAGGAGGGGGGGCCACCCACTACCTCGCGCCCCCGCCCTGCGGGTGTCTCGCGCGCGTTCCGTGCGTGTGAGTGTGTGGGTCTGTCTCGCTCCAGAAGTGCGTGCCCGCGCGCTGCGCCTTGCGCTTTTTCCCCTCCCTCGCCCCTTCCTGGTCCTCCCACCCTCCTCGGCTCCCTCCTTTCCCAGCAAACGCCGCCCCTCCCGCGCCCTGGCTCAGGCTCTGGCGCCGCCGCAGCCGTCGCCGCCCGGTGAGTCTCGCGCCGCTACAGCCGGCGCGCGCCAAGCTGCTTGCTCCTCCCCCCTCCCCTTTTCCTTGGGCAGGCGGGGAAGGGGGGGTCCACGATGTGACTGTGTGTGTGTCCGTCCCGGAACCGGAAGTGGTTGTGGAGGAGCGGGCGATGGGAAGGAATGGGGGGGTTTAGGGGGCGGGTGCCTGTCTGGTGGGTGGCAGAGTTCAGCTCCCTGGAGGGGAAGGAGGGACGTCCCAAGGAAGGGTCTTTGAGAAAGGGGTAGGGGACGACATCAGGAGAAGGCTCCCAGGAACTGTCTCAGGGGAGCGAAGGTTTTGAGGGGACAGCTGGGGTCTCCAGTAGATAGACCACGGTGCAGGCTGAGGGAGGTACTTCTTGGCACAAGGCCTCGGGTAGGCAGGGGGCGAAGTCCTCGAAGAAGTGGGGGGAAGGCTAGAGGAAGTGGCTGGGCCTGAACTGGCACTGTGCCTGCCACAAGGTCTTGTGCATCCCCCAGCCCTCAGCTTTGCCTTCTGAAGCCACTCCTCAGGGGCACAGACCCTCCTCCTCCTCCATCTCTAATGTTCTCTGACCCCTGGTTACCTGTGGCCTGGGAACGAACAAGGACCAGTCTCTGAGCCTAGGAGTGAAACCCAAACGCTGGTGATAGAATTCGTCTTAGTTTCTGGGAATTGGATTTATTTCTCTTGTATCCACGTAGAGGGTAGCACTAGACTGCTGTTATTATATCCACCCGTCTTTGGATTGCTGGCTGGGGGGTCTGCCTGCCTTCCAGACTGACTGCTGACAAATAATTCCTGAGGTTCTCCACAGTTCTCTGGTGGCTGCACCCTGCCTGGCCCCTGTAACCTAGACAATTTGTTTACAGAAAGTTCAGGAGCCCTGGAAAGGAGAAGGAATAAGACGGCAGGAGGAAGAGAGAGAGAGGGTAAGATGATTTTTGGGTTAATGGCTTTTCTGGAGTGTGACATGTTCTCTCATTTTTTCTTCAGGTAGAATGGAAGAATCTCACTTCAATTCTAACCCGTACTTCTGGCCTTCTATCCCCACAGTCTCAGGTCAGGTAAGTGGTGTTGCTTTCTTGCTCTCTCCAAGAGGGTGCTCCCGTCCCCTTCCTTTTCTCTTAGATCGAGAACACAATGTTCATCAACAAGATGAAGGATCAGCTGTTGCCAGAGAAGGGCTGTGGTCTGGCCCCACCTCACTACCCCACCTTGCTGACAGTGCCTGCCTCAGTGTCCCTGCCCTCAGGCATCAGTATGGACACAGAGTCCAAGTCAGACCAGCTGACCCCACACAGCCAAGCGTCCGTTACCCAGAATATCACGGTGGTCCCTGTGCCGTCTACAGGACTGATGACTGCTGGTGAGCAACTCTGCTCTTCTCCAATCTGAGGTGGAGGTGACATTCTTTCCTTCTCTGAATCAAGGAGTCTCCTGTTCTCAGAGGTGGAGAAGAGAAGGGAGTCAATCAAGGGGTAAATCTCACTGTTACCAGGGGGGTGGGGACATGACGCCATCTCCTTTTTCTCCCAATCCTAGGTCCGGGTTTGGTAATCACGTCCCCCTCAGGCTCTCTTGTGACCACAGCATCATCAGCTCAGACCTTCCCCATTTCGGCTCCCATGATTGTCTCAGCTCTTCCCCCTGGCTCACAAGCCCTGCAGGTTGTCCCTGACCTCTCCAAGAAGGTAGCATCGACCCTAACCGAGGAAGGAGGCGGAGGTGGTGGTGGAGGTGGCAGTGTGGCTCCTAAGCCACCCCGGGGCCGGAAGAAGAAGCGGATGCTGGAATCAGGGCTGCCCGAGATGAATGACCCTTATGTCCTCTCCCCTGAGGATGATGATGACCATCAGAAAGACGGCAAGACCTACAGGTAAGACTCAGAGCCAGGGGCAGGATGGGGCGTACCCAGATGGGCAATGTTGTTCCCATTTTAGGAGCGAAGGGAACTGCGGCACAGGAAATGGACAGAGCCTTGGGCTCATGGATTCAGTTCCCGGCTCCACCACGAATTTGCTGTGTGACCCTGGGCAAGTCCTTTTCCCCTCTCTGGGCCTCAGTTAGGGTTCTAACCATTGCCCTCACTTGGCTCAGGTGCCGGATGTGCTCACTGACATTCTACTCCAAGTCGGAGATGCAGATCCACTCCAAGTCACACACCGAGACCAAGCCCCACAAGTGCCCACATTGCTCCAAGACCTTCGCCAACAGCTCCTACCTGGCCCAGCACATCCGTATACACTCAGGGGCTAAGCCCTACAGTTGTAACTTCTGTGAGAAATCCTTCCGCCAGCTCTCCCACCTTCAGCAGCACACCCGGTAAGGCTGCTCTTGGTTTACCCCACCACCTGCCTCCCCCCTTCCCTCCTCTCCTCTCCGGCAGGATCCACTCCAAGATGCACACGGAGACCATCAAGCCCCACAAGTGCCCGCACTGCTCCAAGACCTTCGCCAACACCTCCTACCTGGCCCAGCACCTCCGTATCCACTCGGGGGCCAAGCCCTACAACTGTTCCTACTGCCAGAAGGCCTTCCGCCAGCTCTCCCACCTCCAGCAGCACACACGGTAAGGGAGAGTGGCGGGCTACTGACCCCGCCATTCTTTCCCTTTTTTCTCTTATCCTGTGCAGAATCCACACTGGTGATAGACCATACAAATGTGCACACCCAGGCTGTGAGAAAGCCTTCACACAACTCTCCAATCTGCAGGTAAATGTTCCACCCTCCACACAAGACCTTGAGTATTCATTCTGGTTTCTCCCAATTTTCTCAGTCCCACAGACGGCAACACAACAAAGATAAACCCTTCAAGTGCCACAACTGTCATCGGGCGTACACGGATGCAGCCTCACTAGAGGTGCACCTGTCTACGCACACAGTGAAGCATGCCAAGGTGTACACCTGCACTATCTGCAGTCGGGCATACACATCAGTGAGTGCTCCGTTTCTTCTCTCCTTCCTCATATCCCTCAACTTCTTTTTACCATCTCCCTCAGGAAACATACCTTATGAAACATATGCGCAAACACAACCCGCCTGATCTTCAGCAACAGGTGCAGGCAGCAGCAGCAGCGGCAGCAGTGGCCCAGGCCCAGGCTCAAGCTCAAGCCCAGGCTCAGGCTCAGGCTCAAGCCCAGGCCCAGGCCCAGGCCTCCCAGGCATCACAGCAGCAGCAGCAGCAGCAGCAGCAGCAGCAGCAGCAGCAGCAACAGCCACCACCACACTTCCAGTCTCCTGGGGCAGCCCCCCAGGGTGGGGGTGGTGGGGACAGCAATCCCAACCCTCCACCCCAGTGTTCCTTTGACCTGACCCCGTATAAGACGGCGGAGCATCATAAGGACATCTGCCTCACTGTCACCACCAGCACCATCCAGGTGGAGCACCTGGCCAGCTCTTAGAGATCCGTGCTGCCACCCACTGGGAAGAGGAAGAAGTAGTCCTGGTGTCTTCTTTCTCCAACTCTTGGTGGGAAAAGTCCTTTTCTTCCTTGACAGGCCTTGGCTCCATCTCCTTGGGCCTCTGTCACGGCTTTCCTTCACAGGATACCATCCTTTTTCTGAACTCTTCTTCAAAAGGAACATCAGCCCTCCTGATTGCAAAGGAATACTGAGCTGATGGTGTCATCCAGCAGCCTCCCCTCCCAAGCAAAGCTTCTAAAACTGGGGGTCGGTGCTCAAGGGAAGGATTTGCTATGACCTCATAGAACCTTGTCCAGTGTGGCCACTTACCCTATCCTTACCCTCCTTATCCTCAAAGTTTGGGCTGATGTAAGACTAGAGGCTGGCCCTCCCAGATAACAGAGAAAAGGGAGCCCCAAATGCAACCAGCCTCTTGTTCTATTCTTGCCTGCAAAAGAACAGAGGTTTCTCAAATGCCTCAGTCCCTGAGAGCCATTTCTTCCCCTACATCGTCTCACTTTGCTTCCTATTGACTGCTGGTAGAAGGAGATTTGGGGTAGGGGCTAGACCTCCTTTTATTTGAAGGGGGCAAGGGCTGAGATGTGGTCCCCAAGGGGCCAGAAATTCCCAAGTTGGTCACAGGTGGCTTAGAAGTGTGTGTTATGGTTTTACGGATTTCCTTGAAGCCTCTCTCCTTCTCTGCCTACAAAGACCCTATACTCTCAGTCTCCCCAACCCACCCCCAAGGAGCTGTGGGAGGCTTTGTGTTATCTGTGAAACTCCAAAACAGGGGTGTTGCGGAGAAGGGAGAGTTCAAGGCAAACGCAAGGACTGGACTTAGCTCCCTAGGTGCCACAGTCAGATGCCGGACACGGATTTATATATAAATATATATATATAAATATATTATACTCACTCATCACGGCCATCTTTGTTGTAACCATTTCTGTGTTTATAAATGCATTATCTCTGAGAATTTTCATATTTGATGTTTTGTTTATTTTTGTCCTTTTTTTCCCTCTCTCCACCCCTGTCCTCTAGCCACAGCATTTTTCTTTTTGTCTTTTTTTTTTTTTTTTAAATCATGGCAGATTTCAGAGGAAAGGAAATTAAAAAAAAAATCAGGAAACCAGTTGTTATAAAGTAATTTAAAAATGAAGAAAAAAAGAAAAAAACTTATGTACAAACCAAGGGGTGTTTTTAGAACATTGTATAGAAATAAATTCATGTAAAAGGATCAGAGGCAGTGGAGCTACTGATGTGAGCGAG